CTGGGTCTAGATGGGGTAGCCAGGGTTACAACTGGGAACAGGAAGTCTCAGCTCAGGGTCCCTGACTGAGCTGGGAAACCACCAGAAAGTTTGCCTGGCCCCTCCGCAAACCTGCCAGATCTCCTTCAAGAAACAACAGCTGGAGTCTCACAAAGCTGGACCTCAAGCATGCTATTGTCCTCCCAGCAGACCACCCAAGGTCCTGCTGGGAGGAATTTCCCAAATATGACAGCCAAGCCCAATGCCTGGAGACATGCCCCCTTCCTGCCTTTGACTCTCTCTCCTCCAGAATGCTGGGCCAGGCCGAACAAGGAACTGGAGCATTCAGGGCCCTTATGCTGCCCCCATCCCAACTCATGCACACCACCGCAGTCCCCACCCACAGACCCCGTGCTCCAGCCTTCTCTTCCCCTTCATTTAGTTTAGTTCAATTCAACAATCTTGTTCTTTTATTGAGACGGAGTTTCACTCTTGTTGCCTAGGCTGGAGTGCAATGGCACAATCTCGGCTCACTGCACCCTCGGCCTCCCAGATTCCAGCAATTCTCATACCTCAACCTCCCAAGTAGCGGGGATTACAGGCACATGCCACCATGCCCGGCTAATTTTGGTATTTTTAGTAGAGACAGAGTTTCACCATGTTGGCCAGGCTGGTTTCGAGCTCCTGACCTCAGGTGATCCGCCTGCTTCAGCCTCCCAAAGTGCTGAGATTACAGGTGTGAGCCACCACGAGGCCAGGCGTGAGCCAGGCCTCGAAAGATAAGTGGTTTGCTGGGGAAGAAGAACACTCCACGCTGAGGGGGTACAGCTGGTACAAAGGCTTTGAGGTGGAAAAGAACATGATGAATTTGGGGAATGGCAAGAATCTATTGGAGCCAGGGAATAATGCTCACTAGGGTGGGGGGTACGTGGGATGGGACTGGCTTCCACTAGCCTTGACCTCCTTGGGACTGAGCCTGTACTCACGGTTTGCAGACGCAGCTGGGAGTTGGGGAGGGGCTAACCATTGTTGAGGACCACAGTATACCAGGCATAGGACATTTTCCTTTAATCCTAATAAAAACACTGGGAGATAGACACTGCTCACTCACTTACAGAGAAGAAAACAGGCTTAGAGAGGCTAAATCAGATGTCTTAGGTCACATAGCTACGATATGACAAAACAAATATTTGAATCCAAAGTCTTCTCACCCAGAGGCTTTCAGCAGGGAACTAACATGATCCACCAGGACTGGGGGAGTACAAGACAACCTCTGCCCTGGGGGAGTTTATTGCCTAGTCAGGCAGATAAGAGGGAAACATAAGTAATGCAAGAGAGTGACCGGCAGAAATTGGCCTGGGAGTGGGGTTTTATGGAGGGAGAGATGAGAGATGAGCTGGGCTGCAGGAGCTTGGCAGGGGGATCTGCAGGCCCAGGGAACCCCAAGCAACTTTAGGAGGTAGGAAGGGCCCAAGGCAGGGGCTTGTGGCCTTGAAGTTGTCTGCCTCCCACCCCAACACCTCTGGAGGGAGGTGTCTGCCATTATCATGAGGAATGGATTGCCCAGCATCTGCTGCTGATGTTACCAGAAAGGGGTCTGGATCCAGACCCCAAGAGAGGGCTCTTGGATCTCGTGCAAGAAAGAATTCAGTGTGAGTCTGTAAAGTGAAAGCAAGTTTATTAGGAAAGTAAAGGAATAAAAGAATGGCTACTCCATAGGCAGAGCAGCCCCGAGGGCTGCTTATTGCCCATTTTTATGGTTATTTCATGATGATATGCTAAACAAGGGGTGGATTATTCATGCCTCCCTTTTAGACCATATAGGGTAACTTCCTGACATTGCCATGGCATTTGTAAACTGTCATGGTGCTGGTGGGAGTGTAGCAGTGAGGACAACCAGAGGGCATTCTCATCGCCATCTTGGCATTGGTGGGATTTAGCCGGCTTCTTTACTGCAAGCTGTTTTATCAGCAAGGTCATTATGATCTGTACCCTGTGCTGACCTCCTATCTCATTCTGTGACCTGGAATGCCTAACTCTTTGGGAATGCAGCTCAGTAGGTCTCAACCTTATTTTACCCAATCCCTACTCAAGATGAAGATGGAGATGGAGATGGGTAAGAATCTCAATTCAATGGTTTTGAATTTTCTATTCTCTTTCCCTGGTTTTCTGTCCCTCAGGGCCAGCGGGTGAGGTACCCCAGGTACCAGACAAGGAAACCAAAGCCACAATGGGCACAGAAAACACACCTGGAGGCAAAGCCAGCCCAGACCCTCAGGACGTGCGGCCAAGTGTGTTCCATAACATCAAGGTACCTCTCAGGGCCTGGCAGGGGCCTCCGAGCCACCTCTGCCTGCCTCCGGGTCCCCCCACAGCTGTTCGTTCTGTGCCACAGCCTGCTGCAGCTGGCGCAGCTCATGATCTCCGGCTACCTAAAGAGCTCCATCTCCACAGTGGAGAAGCGCTTCGGCCTCTCCAGCCAGACGTCGGGGCTGCTGGCCTCCTTCAACGAGGTACAGGCCCCACCCAGCCACAGGGGTGGACACCACCTTAATGGGTCACCTCGTCCTTTTGCAGGTGGGGAACACAGCCTTGATTGTGTTTGTGAGCTATTTTGGCAGCCGGGTGCACCGACCCCGAATGATTGGCTATGGGGCTATCCTTGTGGCCCTGGCGGGCCTGCTCATGACTCTCCCGCACTTCATCTCGGAGCCATACCGCTACGACAACACCAGCCCTGGTAAGAGCAGCAGGGGCTGGGCAGGAGTGGGATGTTATAATATTTTTTCATTGTCGTCTCTCAGAGGATATGCCACAGGACTTCAAGGCTTCCCTGTGCCTGCCCACAACCTCGGCCCCAGCCTCGGCCCCCTCCAATGGCAACTGCTCAAGCTACACAGAAACCCAGCATCTGAGTGTGGTGGGGATCATGTTCGTGGCACAGACCCTGCTGGGCGTGGGCGGGGTGCCCATTCAGCCCTTTGGCATCTCCTACATCGATGACTTTGCCCACAACAGCAACTCGCCCCTCTACCTCGGTGAGGACCAGTGCCATCCCTTGGCCTCTGAGCAGAGGATCCTAACTCAGGCTTTGTGTTGTAGGGATCCTGTTTGCAGTGACCATGATGGGGCCAGGCCTGGCCTTTGGGCTGGGCAGCCTCATGCTGCGCCTTTATGTGGACATTAACCAGATGCCAGAAGGTGAGCCTCAGGAGCACATGTTTGCTAGACCCGACCCTAATGTCACCATGCTCTTCTCTTCCAGGTGGTATCAGCCTGACCATAAAGGACCCCCGATGGGTGGGTGCCTGGTGGCTGGGTTTCCTCATCGCTGCCGGTGCAGTGGCCCTGGCTGCCATCCCCTACTTCTTCTTCCCCAAGGAAATGCCCAAGGAAAAACGTGAGCTTCAGTTTCGGCGAAAGGTCTTAGCAGTCACAGACTCACCTGCCAGGAAGGTAAGCTCCCTCCATGTCACCTGACTGGGTCCGCGGACTGTCCTTGGTTTTGTGTCTCCTTCAGGGCAAGGACTCTCCCTCTAAGCAGAGCCCTGGGGAGTCCACGAAGAAGCAGGATGGCCTAGTCCAGATTGCACCAAACCTGACTGTGATCCAGTTCATTAAAGGTAAGTCAGCTCAGACCAGGTTATGGGGAGCCGCCTGCCCTGACCTCTGCACTCGCCCCCACAGTCTTCCCCAGGGTGCTGCTGCAGACCCTACGCCACCCCATCTTCCTGCTGGTGGTCCTGTCCCAGGTATGCTTGTCATCCATGGCTGCGGGCATGGCCACCTTCCTGCCCAAGTTCCTGGAGCGCCAGTTTTCCATCACAGCCTCCTACGCCAACCTGCTCATCGGCTGCCTCTCCTTCCCTTCGGTCATCGTGGGCATCGTGGTGGGTGGCGTCCTGGTCAAGCGGCTCCACCTGGGCCCTGTGGGATGCGGTGCCCTTTGCCTGCTGGGGATGCTGCTGTGCCTCTTCTTCAGCCTGCCGCTCTTCTTTATCGGCTGCTCCAGCCACCAGATTGCGGGCATCACACACCAGACCAGGTGAGTGTGTGCGTGGGCACGTAAAGGCAAGCAGGCCAACCCTACTGGTCTTCTCTCCCACCAGTGCCCACCCTGGGCTGGAGCTGTCTCCAAGCTGCATGGAGGCCTGCTCCTGCCCATTGGACGGCTTTAACCCTGTCTGCGACCCCAGCACTCGTGTGGAATACATCACACCCTGCCACGCAGGCTGCTCAAGCTGGGTGGTCCAGGATGCTCTGGACAACAGCCAGGTGAGTCAGGCCTCTCGTGGCAACCTCTGCCCCTTGAAGTCTCTTCCTCCTCTTCCCACTCCAGGTTTTCTACACCAACTGCAGCTGCGTGGTGGAGGGCAACCCCGTGCTGGCAGGATCCTGCGACTCAACGTGCAGCCATCTGGTGGTGCCCTTCCTGCTCCTGGTCAGCCTGGGCTCGGCCCTGGCCTGTCTCACCCACACACCCTCCTTCATGCTCATCCTAAGGTGAAGGTGGGGGTGGGGCAGGGGCAGGTGGAAACCTCATGTTGCCCATGTCTCTGCTTGTTAGAGGAGTGAAGAAAGAAGACAAGACTTTGGCTGTGGGCATCCAGTTCATGTTCCTGAGGATTTTGGGTAAAGATCTTGCTTGGGACCATTGGTGGTGGCTTCATTGTCCCCTGAGCACCACCTCCCTCAGCCTGGATGCCCAGCCCCGTGATCCACGGCAGCGCCATCGACACCACCTGTGTGCACTGGGCCCTGAGCTGTGGGCGTCGAGCTGTCTGTCGCTACTACAATAATGACCTGCTCCGAAACCGGTGAGACCTGGTTTGATGGCTTGTGGGAAGGGCTTGAGTTCAAGGGTCCCCATTCTTTCCCCAGGTTCATCGGCCTCCAGTTCTTCTTCAAAACAGGTTCTGTGATCTGCTTCGCCTTAGTTTTGGCTGTCCTGAGGCAGCAGGACAAAGAGGCAAGGACCAAAGAGAGCAGATCCAGCCCTGCCGTAGAGCAGCAATTGCTAGTGTCGGGGCCAGGGAAGAAGCCAGAGGATTCCCGAGTGTGAGCTGTCTTGGGGCCCCACCTGGCCAAGAGTAGCAGCCACAGCAGTACCTCCTCTGAGTCCTTTGCCCAAGATTGGGTGTCAAGAGCCCTGTGTTCCATTCTGGCTCCTCCACTAAATTGCTGTGTGACTTCAGGCAAGACATTGATCCTCTCTCAGCCTTTGCTTGCTAGTCTGAACCAAAGAGTTGTTTGGGCATTTGCTGTGTTGGCCATTTCTGGAGCAAGAGGGTCTTCTTCCTCCTTCCCCCAGCCAGCCAGCTGTCCTGGGGCCAGGCTTTCCTGGGTGGAAAGAAGTATACCTTTCCCTGGGGCCCTAGGATAGCAAAGTGAGCCATAGTGGGCCAGGCTGCCCTCCATGCTGGGCCCCAGCCCAGGTCTGCACTCGCCTGGATCACCTTCTTTGAGCCTTAGCCATCTCCTGTCAGGTAGGAATGAACTTGCCAGCCTTCAGGCTCGTTCAGCTATGACCATCTGTGCGGTCAGGGTACACTCAGCTCTCCTCCCCAACTCCAGCAGCCTTTAAGAAGTGTCCCTTTGGCGCCCCCTGGAGGCAGAGCACTGAGCTGGACCCTGGGTAGACTCCCACAGGGAGGACGGAGCTGGCCTCAGGAGTGGGACACCCAGACTTGGCAGGGCCTTCAAGAGGCCTGTGTGGGGGCCCCAGGAATCCTTAGCTGAAGCGGGGAGACTCACTCTCCATCTCAGGAAATTCTAGCCCTTGCCCTCAGGGAGCCACGGTTGAGGGTGAGGCCCAACACCTGCCTTAGGGCCCTGGGTGGGCAAGTCTGGGCCCTGGGGTAGGGAGGGAGACTCAGGCCCACACTTGGGTATTTTCTAATTTCAGACAAACACACACTCAGCGCGCACTCACTGATTCCTACACATTGCCAAGATTTCACACATGTGACCAGGGGCCACCAAAGTCCCTGTGACCTTTGTGACTAGGATCCTAATTTCTCTATTTTCTCCTGGGTGCCTGGGTCTGTGTCACCTGGGGCAGTGTGGATAATGTTTAGTTCTGTGACACTGTTTTTTGGGGGTGGCACCTGGTTCTCCGATGCCTGGGCTGGTGTCAGGCCCAGGACTGTAGTGCTGGGAGCAGTAAAGCTCAGCTCTGTGTAATGAGTGATGCTATGGCTTGCTCGTGTCTTATGATCCAATCCTTTTCTACATCAGCCCTTGTTTTGTTTTATGGCTAGTCTTATCTGGCCTGGTTATTTCCTTGCGGGGAGGAGAGGGTTTGCTAATCTGCTCCCAGCCCAACCTATTACCACCCCACCTCGCTGGGACCTACTGCTCGGGAGGCAGCAGACAGGGAGCCACCAGCAGTGGCTTCCTGGCCCTGTGCTGGGGGTGGGGGGAAGCTGGGGGCACATGTGGCCCTTGCCTTCTGAGCAGCTCCCAGTGCCAGGGCTTTGAGACTTTCCCACATGATAAAAGAAAAGGGAGGTACAGAAGTTCCAATTCCCTTTTTATTTTGCTGGTTGGTATCTGTAAATGTTTAATAAATATCTGAGCATGTATCTATCAACGCCAAGAATTTCAAAGTCTCCTTCAACAATATGAGGCTTTTAGGATGTTTATATTCCTTCATCCCTCTTGTTTCCCAGGTTTTGCAGGGAAAAAAAGTCTGGAATTATAGATACAGCTTATTATTAAATTTGTTCTTGCATAATGTCTCTTCTATTACAAAAATTCTTTCTTCATAAACTGCATTAGAGGTTTGCAACAACCACATCATTTCCATTAACTTAGATTTAGGTTTTACTGGATTCATTGCTCACCATTATTGCTTGTATATTACATCTTTTCCAATCTTTATATTCTGGTCTAATTTTTGTTTGAGTGTCTTCGTCTACTAATGGTTTCAAAAATGGAATAAGGTCATGAGGATTTCTGAATCCTCACCTGTCCAAATTGTCATTCACATTTTATAGAAGAGGAAACTGGCTCAGAAAGCACAAGTGACTTCCCCAAGATCACACAGAAAATAAATGATGGA